CAGCCAGGCGTGGTGGTGCATGCCTGTAATCCCAGCTACTCGGGAGGCTAAGGCAGGAGAATCGCTTGAACCCAGGAGTTGGAGGTTCCTGTGAGCTGAGATCGAGCCATTGCACTCCAGCCTGGGCAAGAAAAGCGAAACTCTGTCTCAAAAAAAAAAAAAAAAAAAAAAAAAAAAAAAAAAAAAGGCCGGGTGCAGTGGGTCACGCCTGTAATCCCAGCCCTTTGGGAGGCCGAGGCTGGAGGATCACTTATGGTCAGGAGTTCAACCAGGCTGGCCAACACGGGGCCAACATCAACACCATCTCTACTAAAAACACACACAAAAAAATTTGCTGGGCATGGTGGCACGCTCCTGTAATCCCAGCTTCTTGAAAGGCTGAGGCAGGAGAATTGCTTGAACCCAGGAGGTGGAGGTTGCAGTGAGCCGAGATCGCGCCATTGCACTCCAGCCTGGGCAATGAATCGAGACTCTGTCTCAAAAAAAAGAAAGAGTACGTGAACGAATCTATAAGAAACCTGGAGTAAATTATCTCATTTTCAGCTCTGAATCACACTACAGCTCAAGGCCCCAGGGTCCCCATGTATAAAGCCTTCCAGGAGCTAGGCGTGGTGCTGCGCACCTGTGGTTCCAGCTACTCGGGAGGCTAAGGTGGGAGGATCCCTTGAGCCCAGGAGCTCAAGCCTGCAGTGAGCTAGAATTGCTCCACTGCACTCCAGCCTCGGCAACATAGCGAGACCCTGTCTCAAAAAAAATTATTTTTAAACAAGTGAACTACTCAGAGGTCTGAGTGTTGTATTTGTCCCAACTCAGAGGGGGGCTCCGAGCCATCCAAAATTCAGCACAGTACCCGCGATGCCGCCTATTTGGACACCTACTCTGCCCAACCTACTCCAGCCCGCGTACCCCTGCAGCCCGTCGGGCGCCCAGGCCACGCCCCTGGGCGATATTGGCTCTCCGATTGGACAGCTTAATGGAGGTGTGGCCGGAAGAGGCGAGTCTCATTGGCAGAGGCGGGACCGACGGTGTGTGCGGAACATGGCGGAGCGCGGCAGGAAGCGGCCGTGCGGCCCGGTAAGTGCGGGCGGCGGGACCCCGTGCAGGGCCACTCATAATCCTCCTACCACTCCTTCTCCAGGGTGAACACGGCCAAAGGATTGAGTGGCGAAAATGGAAGCAACAGAGTAAGTAAGGGTGGGTAAGAGTATCTTCCCATTCCTTGGCCAATTAGGATGTTCTTTTATCCAGAGAAAGAGGAGAAAAAAAAATGGAAGGATCTCAAGCTGATGAAAAAACTGGAGCGGCAGCGGGCACAGGAGGAACAGGCAAAGCGCCTGGAAGAGGAGGAGGCAGCGGCAGAGAAGGAGGACCGCGGTGAGCTGGGGTCTTGGGGAGGGCCACAGGTTACACTGGCTGGGAACATCCCTCCCCTGCTCAGGGCGGCCCTACACACTGAGCGTAGCCCTGCCGGGCTCCATCCTGGACAATGCTCAGTCGCCGGAGCTTCGCACCTACTTGGCCGGTCAGATTGCCAGAGCCTGTGCCATCTTCTGTGTGGATGAGATCGTGGTGTTTGATGAGGAGGGCCAGGATGCCAAGTAAGGGGCCATCCCACAGGGTGCCAGGGTTCTGGATCCTGAGCCCCCATCTCTCTCTCTCCAGGACTGTGGAGGGGGAATTCACAGGAGTTGGGAAGAAGGGGCAGGCGTGCGTACAGCTGGCCCGGATCCTGCAGTACCTGGAGTGTCCACAGTAAGGGGGTCACTCCCCTAAGCATGAGGGAGGGGAACATCCTGAGGTCAGCATTCTTTCCTAGGTACCTGAGGAAGGCGTTCTTCCCCAAGCACCAGGATCTACAGTTTGCAGGTAACGCTGTATGGGCCCGCCCCCCCATTTCCTTCCCAGACTCTTCCCGGCTCTGCCTCCACAGGGCTCCTGAACCCCCTGGACAGCCCCCACCACATGCGTCAGGATGAGGAATCCGAGTTCCGAGAGGGCATCGTGGTGGATCGGCCCACCCGGCCAGGCCACGGCTCCTTTGTCAACTGTGGCATGAAAAAGGTAGGAACAGAAAGATGGGCTAGGACACACCTAATGGCACCCATTTCTTCTGGCTTCTCCCCAGGAGGTGAAGATTGACAAGAACCTGGAGCCCGGGCTTCGGGTGACTGTGCGACTGAACCAGCAGCAGCACCCAGGTATCTGGAAGGTTCCCCAACCCCTGGGTTGGCCCCATCTTTACAGACTCTGTTACCCCTCCAGACTGCAAGACCTACCATGGCAAAGTGGTATCATCGCAGGACCCTCGCACCAAAGCTGGTCTCTACTGGGGCTACACCGTCCGACTGGCTTCCTGCCTCAGTAAGGACAGACCTTACTTCTCTGAATATCCACAGGACCTGCACTGAGCTGGCCCCACCCCCAGGTGCTGTGTTTGCTGAGGCCCCCTTCCAAGATGGGTATGACCTGACCATCGGGACGTCAGAGCGCGGCTCAGATGTGGCCTCTGCCCAGCTTCCCAACTTCAGGTGTGTACCTCCTGGGGCTGCGGCCAGGGCAGCCGCTCAGGTGACCCCCTCTTACATGGGCCAGGCATGCTCTTGTGGTGTTCGGGGGCCTCCAGGGTCTGGAAGCTGGAGCGGATGCTGACCCCAACCTGGAGGTGGCTGAACCCAGTGTCCTCTTTGACCTGTACGTCAATACCTGTCCTGGCCAGGGTAGCCGTACCATCCGCACGGAGGTGAGCCCGCCTGCCTCCCCGACTGCCAGCCAGGCCCCAGCCCACTGCCACGCTTCTCTTCCAGGAAGCCATCCTCATCTCCCTGGCCGCCCTGCAGCCTGGCCTCATCCAGGCGGGTGCCCGGCACACCTGAAAGTTCTAAGGGGCCGAGGACATCAGTGAAGCAGCAGTGAAACCAGGGGCTCTGCAGGTCACTTGGGACGGACGCCACCAGACTTGTCTCCAAAAATCACCACCTTTAATACTCCCCGGCCTGCACACACCCACAGTCTCACTGGGCTCCACCCTCACTTACTGCCCGCCGTGATGGCCTTGAGGCTGCCTGCCCGCGCCAGGATGTTTGGCACAAAGAGCAGCCCCGAAGCCCGCTCAATGCTCTCGATGGGCACCAGGAAGCGCTCCAGTGGGATGGCCTCATCCACAGGTGCGTTGGGCATCACGTAGGTGCGGAGCTCAATTTGCCCACCTGCTGCCTCCAGGATCAGCACCTTGAAGAAGTGTGTGGGCACTGCCACGTGGTTCTTGCCGATGACCTGGTACTTTACGTAGGATTTCCCATCAGCCTCTGTCCTGTGGGCAGACCCAGGCACACGTGGGCAGGGGGCCTGGATGAACCCAAAGCCACCTCTTCCAGGCAGCCTTCCCTGATCTGTCCTCTAACTTCTGTCAACCTGCAGGACCACGCCCTCACTGTGAGACTTCTGTAGCCTGCCTGGCTCCTCCTTGAGGCTGGAACTCTCTCCAGGGTGGTTAACTCTTTCCCTCTGTTTTCCTTATGCCCAACACTGGGTCAGGCAGAGTGGGCGACAATAAACGCTGCTAGGAGAATCGAGCCTTCTGAATATTCACATTCGTCTGAGGGGAGACTTAACGACTGTCCATCTCTCCCCACAGAGGTGAGCAACAAGTGGGCAAGGACCATGACAGGTGATATCCCAGCACCAGCACAGGTGCCAGGACACCGGACGGGGGCTCCCCCTCAGCAGAGTCTCCTCCCTTCCACCAGGCCCTAGGAGGCACCTGCTAATGAAATTTGATCAGTGCCCCAACCACCGCCTTGGCCAGCCTATGCCGAGCCCTTACCATGGACCAGGCCCTGGGGAAGCATGTGACATCAACCAAGAGGTCACAGGTTTTGCAGAGGGGGACACAGGTCATTTGCCCACAGCACCAAGGAACTAGGTGATGAGGCCTGGACTCCATCCCGAGCCTGTGGATTCCAGAGTGAGCTGCTCAGCCTGGACCTGTTGCCTCTCAGCCCCAGCCCTCTGCAGGCCAGAAAAACCACGGAGCACACCCAGAGGTGCTCAGTTGCTTCCACCTGAGAGGCAGGGCTGCACAGGAGCAAGAGTGGAGGCCCTGGGTCAGGCAGATCTAGATTCAAACTCCCGAGAAGGGTGGAGGGAAGTGCTCCAAGCAGAGCAGAGACTGAAGGCGGGAGAGCCTGGTGCACCGCGGACCTGCAGGGGGAAGGCATGAGAGCTCGGTGCACTGGGGACCTGCATGGGGAAGGCGGGAGAGCTCGGTGCACTGGGGACCTGCATGGGGAAGGCGTGAGAGCTCGGTGCACTGGGGACCTGCATGGGGAAGGCGGGAGAGCTCGGTGCACCTCGGACCTGCAGAGGGAAGGTGGGAGAGCTTGGTGCACCGCAGACCTGCAGGGGGAAGGCGGGAGAGCTTGGTGCACTGCAGACCTGCGGGGGGAAGGTGGGAGAGCTTGGTGCACTGCAGACCTGCGGGGGGTTCCATATTGGCAGAACAAGATTGGGTGGGCATGCCAAGAGGTGACAGCAGGGAGAAGCGGGGGCAGATTCAGGGCCTGCTGCTGCCCATGGGCAGAGGAGAGATGGTCAGGGGTACCCGACAGGTCTTTGGCTGTGGAGGTGGAATGAGGGGACTCGAGGCAGGGAAGCTGACAGGCTTGCCAAGAAACCAGATGAGTAGGGAACTGGTATTGACCCAGAGCCTGGGGCAAGCCTGGCCCTGTGAGTGGCAGTAGGGGCCTCAGGTGAGTGGGAGGTTCTGCCGCCCCCCTGGTTTCCACCTTACCTGGGCAGGAAGAGTGGCCCTGTGCAGACATAGACGTTTTGGTAGCTGCGGGTCAAGCTGCGGCTATATTTCTCCAGGTTGTTCCAGGCATTCTGGTTGAGGTGGGGCACCTGGTAGGAGAGATAGGGCTTAGCAGGACTGTGGCTGGGACCCTTCCTCCTCTATCAGAGGGCCGCCCCAGGTCCTGAGGGGATGGACAGGCTCAGAGATATCCAGTGAGACAAGCGGGGGGAAACTGAGGCTCAAGGAATGAAAGTCACTCCCTGAAACCCAGGGCTGATAGAGTGCTAGCCACCACCCTCTGTCCCTCCCACAGCCCAGGTGTCAAAGTCTTTTCTCAGCTCCCAAGAGTCGAATGAAGGAAGAGCCTGTCTCCACCTTTCAGAGAGGACTGAGGCCTGTCCCCAGCCCCACCCAGGGTCTCCTGGGAAGACCAGCCCTTCCAACTACCAACCCGTTCCTTTTCCCAGTCTGAGCCACAGGAAGAGCCTAGCGGGGAATGCCATGAATCGACCTCCATCCTGAGCTCTCCAGGCCTGGGACAATGGAAAGTGGATAGGGGGCTGTCTTCCCAGAAGGAAGCTGGGTCAGAGGTTGGTGCCCCATGGGCTCCACCCAGAGCCCCATGGCAGTCTCCATCCATTGGTGCCAGGACCTGCTGGGAACAGGCTGAGAGGGTGGTTGGCCCAGTGCACAGTGCCTGGCACTAACAACCTGATCGTGGGCCAGGTGTCTGCCTCGAAACTGCCTGAAGGCAGGCAGGGTAGGACAATGTCTGGAGGCTCACGGTTTTATAGACTAGGGGTCCCCAACCCCTGGGCTACAGACCGGTACCAGAACCGGGCCACACAGCAGGAGGTGAGCAGCAGGCGAGCAAGGGAAGCTTCATCTGTATTTACAGCCACCCCCCCATTGATCCCACAGCAGCCTGAGCTCCGCCTCCTGTCAGATCAGTGGCGGCTGGAGATTGTCATAGGAGCTGGAACCCTATGGTGAACTGCGCATGTGAGGAGGTTGCGCGCTTCTTTTGAAAACCTAATGCCTGATCTGTCGTTGTTGCCCATCACCTCCAGATAGGACTGTCTAGTTGCAGGAAAACAAGCTCAGGGCTCCCACGGATCCTACATTACTGTGAGTTGTATATTTCACTATATGTTACAATGTAATAATAATAGAAATAAAATGTACATAAATGTAACGCACTTGAATTATCCTGAAACCCGCCCTCAC